AGAGACCCTCAGCCAGTACCACCCAGCCAAGCTGCTCTTGAATTCTGGGTCCACAGAAACTGTCAAAAGATAACAATGTTTATTGTTTTTAGCCACAAAGCATTAGAGTAGTTTATTATCCAGCAGTAGATACATAATATACTCTCCATGGCAGGACTTGTTTTGAAAGTGGTGGATAAATCTAATTCCTGTGGAAGGAATAACTAAAATCTGTTTCCAGGCTGGGCCGGGACACACATCCCAGTACAGGGCAGGAAAGGGCTCTAAGCCAAATGTTAATAGCTCTTTCGCTAAACTTCGAAAATTGTCCTTAAAAAAATCTATTTCCCTAAAGCACGCCACATATTGGAGTCCCAGCAGCACCTATTTTGTGTCTTCAAAAAACACAATTGGAAAACAAAACAATACAAACTCACGAGTACATACTATGTGCCAGGCACAACTGTAAATAATTTACCTATCAATTAACTAATTTAATGAATTAACCCTGAACAGCCTCAAGAGGTTGGTACCACCATCATAATACCCATTTAATAGACAAGGAAACCGGGGCAAAGAAACTTGCTGCAGGTCACACAACTAGCAAGTGGTGCAGCTGGGTTTCTGGACCTACGTAGTCCATACACATTCGGCCTTCTGAGTAATGGGTTCGCCTTTCCCCACACCCACTTTTCCCACTGCAGCGCACCCACACAATCCAGACAGTTTTGGCGCATGTGAAGGGCGCGATGGTCCCTTCATTATCTGGAAGGACACCCAGAGTGGCAAATGCCAGATAACCACGAATAATACCCAGGATAGTAACCATTCTGTGGCCTGAGCTGGCCAGACGTCATGCCCCGAAGGAGCTACCAGGTGTGGGCGCTGCAGGACCCCTGCCTGGGGCCGCCCGCTCGGGCCCGTGTTGTCTCAGGCAGTAGGGACACTGGCGCTGACGGCGGGGGTAGGAAACCACAGAGACTGGCAACTTCCCAGGTTCCTAGAGAGGAGGGGCATGGAAAACGCACTTCCGGCGGAGGGTCTCAAGCTTTCCCCGGTGTCGGCGGCAGGTGGAATTTCCACGCTTTATCTGCGCCTGCGCCGCGCGGGATTCGCGGTCCGAGCTGAAGAGGTTCGCGGTCCGGGTAACTGATTGGTTTTCCTGGGGCTTGTTCTGCCTGGTTTTGCAACCCCTTTGCTTTTTGGGGTGAGGAGTTGGCGGAAAGGAGAGGGGCCCAAATCTCACCGGTGCTTCTTTATTTTCTCTTCAGTTTCACTTCTCCGAACCCTGAGGCAGTGTGTGAAGCTGGGACGCCAGCCATGTTCCAGACCGCTTGGCGCCAGGTGAGTGAGCATCCTCTCCCTCCCTCCCACCCACCACTGTGCTTGGCTCTCTTCTTTTTCCTAGAGACAAGGTTGCCTAGGCTCTTCTCAAACTCCTAGATGCAAGCCATCCTCCCGCCTCCACCTCCCAAAGTGCTGGGATTACAGGCATGAGCCACCATGCCTGGCCTTACAGTTTTCTTTGGCTAATGTTGTCATGGTATGTCTTTTTCTATTCTTTTGCTTTTAATTCACAGGGTTTGAGCAGGAACTTGTTGTTTTAGGAACCAGTGACCTTTGAGGATGTGGCTGTGTACTTCACCCAGAATGAATGGGCCAGCCTGGACTCTGTGCAGAGGGCCCTGTACAGGGAAGTGATGCTGGAGAATTATGCAAATGTGGCTTCCCTGGGTAAGACATTTCTTCTTGTTTTTGGCCTCTGCTTACCTTTTCCTGTTTCTTTCTCCCTGGGCAGCATTCCCATTCACCACGCCTGTTCTGGTCTCCCAGCTGGAGCAAGGGGAACTGCCATGGGGCCTCGATCCCTGGGAACCTATGGGCAGGGAGGCTCTCAGAGGTATCTGTCCAGGTGAGCATGAGAACCCACTAGCTGCCTTTTTGGGACTGACATTTGTATTTTCTTTTTGTGATAGGGGATGAGGCCAGAACTGAGAAGGAAGGATTAACTCCAAAGGATCATGTGTCCAAAGAAACAGAGTCCTTCAGACTGATGGTGGGGGGCCTGCCAGGGAATGTTTCCCAGCACCTTGACTTTGGGAGCAGCCTAGAGCAGCCACAAGGTCATTGGATAATTAAGACAAAGTCAAAGAGGAGACATTTCACAGATACCTCAGCCAGGCACCATGAGGCCTATGAGGTCAAGAATGGAGAGAAGTTTGAGAAATTAGGAAAAAATATTAGCGTCAGCACACAACTCACTACAAATCAGACAAATCCTAGTGGTCAGATATCTTATGAATGTGGACAATGTGGCAGATATTTCATTCAAATGGCAGACTTCCACCGACATGAGAAATGTCACACTGGTGAAAAGTCTTTTGAATGCAAAGAATGTGGAAAATACTTCAGATATAACTCATTACTTATTCGGCATCAGATAATTCACACTGGAAAGAAACCATTTAAATGTAAAGAATGTGGAAAAGGTTTAAGTTCAGACACAGCCTTGATTCAGCATCAGAGAATCCACACTGGAGAAAAGCCCTATGAATGTAAGGAGTGCGGCAAGGCCTTCAGTAGCAGCTCTGTCTTCCTCCAGCACCAGAGGTTCCACACTGGGGAGAAGCTCTATGAATGTAACGAATGTTGGAAAACTTTCAGTTGCAGCTCAAGTTTCACTGTCCATCAGCGAATGCACACTGGGGAGAAACCTTATGAATGTAAAGAGTGTGGAAAACGATTAAGCTCCAACACAGCCTTGACTCAGCATCAGCGAATTCACACTGGGGAGAAGCCCTTTGAATGTAAGGAGTGTGGGAAGGCATTCAATCAGAAAATAACCCTGATTCAGCACCAGCGAGTTCACACTGGCGAGAAACCTTATGAGTGTAAAGTGTGTGGTAAAACCTTCAGCTGGTGTGGAAGATTCATTCTGCATCAGAAACTACACACTCAGAAGACACCTGTCCAAGCATAGGGCTATCCATAGTTAGGCCCACTGTGCCTCTCCTTTTTTCTCTTTATTTTCATGCTTTTTATCAGTGTCCTCGCTGTCCTTCCTGGTTAGACACTTGGCTTTCATCATGAACTCTTCTTTAAGTTTTTTGAACCTGTTTCCCCAACATGAAGTCTCTTTATGGTTAGAGAAGACCAAAAAACAAACAAACAAACTTAGAAACATAAAAGGAAATGTAAGTTTCCAGATTTAAAGGACATGCTGGGTGCCCAGCAGGATGGATTCAAGGGAAACCTACATTAAGGAAAATTGCTGTGAATTATGAAAACACCAAGTTTGAATAAGAGGATCATGGAGAAAAAATGAGACCCTAAAAAGTTTCTAGAGAGAGAAAACAAAAGATCAGAAATGAAAGCGGGGCCAGGCGCGGTGGCTCGTGCCTGTAATCCCAGCACTTTGGGAGGCTGAGGCGGGTGGATCATGAGGTCAGGAGTTCGAGACCAGCCCGCCCAATATGGTGAAACCCCGTCTCTCCTGAAAAAAAAAAACACAAAAATTAGCCAGGCATGGTGGCGCATGCCTGTAATCCCAGCTACTAGAGAGGCTGAGGCAGGAGAATCACTTGAATCCCTGAGGCAGAGGTTGCAGTGAGCTGAGATCGCACCACTGCACTCCAGCCTGGGCGACAGAGTGAGACTTTGTCTCAAAAACAGTAAAAAATGAAAATGGCATTAGATTTTTCAAGAGCAACCTTCAAAGTCAGATGACAATGTGTATGCCTTCAGACTTCTCATGGAAAATGTTTTCCCCTGCAATTCTATACTCCAAAGTATAAGTATAGAATAAAGGCATTTCAGACCCTTTAAATCTGAAATCTTTATCTCCCATGCATCCTTTCTCATATGTGCAACACTACACAAGGAGTAAACCAGTAAATAAAAAGACAGATATATGGATTCCCTATTGCAGTCCGTACGTCAGAAGTCTCCTAAATTCAAAAACGGGCCCTGTCCATGTGGAGCCAAATGCATCTTGGAAGACATTCCTAGTAGGGTGCAAACTTCCAGAGACCTATCTCAGGTTCAGTGTCCACCCACCCTACTTATTCTTCAGTTTGTCTTCACTAGACAGTTGTACTCTGTGCCTTTGCAAAAGTCAGGATGTATATACTCTTTGAGTCAGGTGCAAGGCACCATTTGTCTTAAATTTATTCTCATTGCTGTTTCAAGTGACCTCAAAGCAGGCAGCATTTTCTTGCAATTCCATCTAGTTATTTTTTATGATCATGGAAGAACCTACCATTATTGCTGTTACCTGTGGAAATGAGGGAAGATGTAAATGTGTTAGGTTTTAGCATCCCCTCTGGCAGCCAGCTTGATTTTGCAGGAAGCAGAGAGTAGTGATTAATAATACAGAGCCAGGCAGACTTTGGTTTGAGTCCAGGTGTTTGTCCTTGGTTAAGTTACAAAAACTGCACTAGTTTCCTTATCTGTAAAATGAGGATGACAGTTAATCTACCTCATAGGTTTGTGTTGGGGATTAAATGCATTATTTGTAGAAGTGTTTCAAACAGTGACTACATATAATAAAAGTATTACCTATTATTGGCCGGGCACAGTGGCTCATGCCTGTAATCCCAGCACTTTGGGAGGCTGAGGTGGGCAGATCACAAGGTCAGGAGATCAAGACCATCCTGCTAACACACTGAAACCCTGTCTCTACTAAAAGTACAAAAAATTAGCTGGGCGTGGGGTGACATGTGCCTGTAGTCCCAGCTACTTGGGAGGCTGAGGCAGGAGCCCAGGGAGGCAGAGGTTGCAGTGAGCCAAGATCATGCCACTGCACTCCAGTCTGGGTGACAGATTGAGACTCCGTCTCAAAAAAAAAAAAAAAAAAATTTTTACCTATTATTATAATCCTATTGGT